GGATTACAGGCGTGAGCCACCGCACCCGGTGATCAGGGACCCATCAATTGGGTCTGGTGTTTTTATGCTACAGAGAGTTCAGCAGTGTTGCCTAGCTGAGTATCGGTCAGGACCAGAAACTCATCGTTCTCAGGATTACATTTCTAGAAGTAGAATCTTGGGGTCTTACAGCTAGAAGGGATTTAAGAGATCGTGGGTGAACAGTAGATTAGATGGAAATAGCCTTTCAGAGCATAAAGTTGCATCAAAATGTATAAAGTACAAACTTTTAGAAAAAGAGAAAATTTGTCTGGGCGTAGTGGCTCACGCCTGTAATCCCAGCACTTTGGGAGGCCGAGGTGGGTGGATCGCCTGATGTCAGGAGTTTGAGACCAGCCTGGCCAACATGGCGAAACCCCGTCTCTACTAAAAATACAAAAATTAGCTGGGCATGGTGGCGGGCGCCTGTAATCCCGGCTACTTAGGAGGCTGAGGCACAAGAATCGCTTGAACCTGGGAGGCGGAGATTGCAGTGAGCCGAGATCGCACCACTGCACTCCAGCTTGGGTACCAGAGACTCCGTCTCGGAAAAAAAAAAAGAAAAGAAAAGAAAGAAAAAGGAAAAGAGAACATTTGACAAAAGTATTTTAAGGCAGGTTTTTTGTTTGTTTTTTGTTTTTTGTTTTTTGTTTTGAGACCGAGTCTCGCTCTGTTGCCCAGGCTGGAGTGTGCAGTGGCGTGATCTTGGCTCACTGCAAGCTCCTTTAAGGCAGTTTTTGTTTGTTGAGACAAGGTCTCACTCTGTCACCCAGCCTGGAGTGCAGTGGCACAGTCTCTGCCTCCTGGGCTCAAGCAATCCTCTTATCCCAGCCTCCCCAGTAACTGGGACTGCAGGCATGCTGCACCACGCTCATCTAAAGTTTTTGTTTTGTTTTGTTTCGTTTTTGAGACAGAGTCTCGCTCTGCCGCCCAGGCTGGAGTGCAATGGCGCAATCTCGGCTCACTGCAACCTCCGCCTCTCAGGCTCAAGCGATTCTCCTGCCTCAGCCTCCCCAGTAGCTGGGATTACAGACACGTGCCACCGCGCCCAGCTAATTTTTGTATTTTTAGTAGAGCTGAGGTTTCACAAGTTTCACAAGTTGCCCAGCCTGGTCTTGAACTCCTGACCTCATGATCCATCCGCCTCGGCCTCCCAAAGTGCTGGGATTATAGGCATGAGCCACCGCACCCGGCCAGCTAAAGGTTTTTTAAATATTGTTTTGGTAGAGACAAGGTCTTATTATGTTGCCCAGTCTGGTCTCCAACTCGTTGGGCTCAAGCAATCCTCCTGCCTCAGCTTCCCAAAGTGCTAAGATTACAGGTGGCAGCCACCATGCCTGGCCAAGAAGGAAACTTTAAAACAGGTGTCAAGGACAGCAAGGATTTGAATAATTAGCTTAGTACACAGAGGGCTCACTACATATCTAAATTTGCACCGAACAGAGGATAAAATTATGTTGTTTCTGAAACACTTTTAAAAATCGATCATGTACCAGACCACAAAGAAAAATATGAACTCTTAAAAGTAGAAATCATAACAGGCCACATCTTGTTAATGTAATGCATTAAACTTGAAATTAACTACAAAAAGCTTCTCCCCCACCAAAAAAGAACTAACCCCCTGGAAATTTTAAACTATTTTTTAAATAGCCTTTAGACTAAAGAAATTAATAGAACACTTTATCAAAGTATATGGGATTTGGCCAAAGCTTTATTTAAAGAAAAATATATAGCCTTACATATTTTTATTAACAGCCAGAAGATATTGCAAATAAGCACCTAACTCAAGAAACCAGAAAAAGGGCCTAGTGGAGTGGGTCACGCCTGCAGATCTAGCTACCTGGCAGGCTGACACAAGAGGATCACTTGAGGCTTCAGTGAGCTATGATCCAGCCTGGGCAACAGAGCGAGTCTGGGGGAGAAAAAAAAGATAAAGAACAAAATAAATCAGAAGAATGTAGGAACAAGGAGTTAATAAGGATAGAAGTAGACACTAATGAATTAGCACATTAAAAAACATAAATGATAAAATTAAAACATTATTTAAAATGTAAATGTATAACATTACAAAATATGAAAGGCTATAGGCACTAATATGGAGATCTTTAAAGTTATAAAGACATTTAATGTTCAAGTTTAGGCCAAATAAATGTGAAAATCTGAGAAAAATAGGTGATTTTTTAAAGGAAAATACAAACCACCAAACTTGAAGCACAGTTAGAAAACTTGTATAAATCAGTAACTAAAAAGAAATTGAAAAGATTGTCAAAGATAGACTACCTTCATCCCACCTATTCCCATATTCCTGTATGAGTTTAAATTTGAATTCCTCTTTAGGGACAAGTTAAATCTCATTAATGAGTTTTGTAGTATACTTAAGATTCTACATTAAGTCAGAGGGGGTGAAGTTTGGATTTGATTTTTATTATTAAACAGCCAGTTTTTTAAGTTCAGGGGTACATGTGCAGGATGTGCAGGTTTTGTTACATAAGTAAATGTGTGTCATAGGGGTTTGTTGTATAGATTATTTCATCACCCAGGTATTAAGCCTAGTGTCCCTTAGTTATTTTTCCTGATCCTTTCCCTCCTGCCACCCTTCATCCTTCCATATACCCTTCACCCTTCCATATACCCCAGTGTGTGTTCCCCTCTATGTGTCCGTGTGCTGTCATCATTTAGTTCCCACTTATTAGTGAGAACATGCAGTATTTGGTTTTCTGTTCCTACATTAGTTTGCTAAAGATAATGGTCTCCAGCTCCATCCATGTCCCTGCAAAGGACATGATCTCCTTTTTTATGGCTGTATAGTATTTCATGGTGTATACTGGAAAATACATTTTCTTTATCCAGTCTACCATTGATGGGCATTTAGGTTGATTCCATGTCTTTGCTATTGTGAATAGCACTGCAATGAACATAAGTGTGGATGTGTCTTTATAATAGAACAATTTATATTCCTTTGGGTATATACCCAGTAATGGGATTGCTGGGTCAAATGGTAATTCTGTCTTTAGGTCTTTGAGGAATTGTCACACTGCCTTCCTCAATGGTGAACTGATTTATACTCCAACCAAGAGTTTAAAAGCTTTCCTTTGCCTCCACAACCTTGCCAGTATCTGTTATTTTTTGACTTTTGAATAATAGCCATTCTGACTGATATGAGATGGTATCTCATTATGGTTTTGATTTGCATTTCTCTAATCAGTGAAGCTGACCTTTTTTTCACATGATTGTTGGCCACAGGTATGTCTTGTTTTGAGAAGTGTCTTTGCCTACTTTTAAGTGGGGTTTGAACAGGCATTTATTAAACATCCAGCATAAGTAAAATTGCATTAAATGCTGATGGGGGGGAGATATAAATAATAAGAGACAAACCTATCTTCAAAAAGACTAGTAATGTGAAATAAACATTTGCATGAAACAGTAGGATTGAAGAATAAGAACAAAAGAGCACTACGTGTGAGAAGCTCACTTGAAAGTCCCAAATTGAAATAAACACTGTTTTGATGAGAAGGGGCCTCCTTTTTAATATTCTTTCCATGTGGAATCATCAGCAGTAAAGAGATCTATAGATCTGGAAGCAGAAGAGCTGGCTGGATGGAGGGGACTTTGCTGACATCCCCTCTGAAAAATAAGGTCAGAAGAGTGGGCCCGGGGGAGGGTGATTTAATATATAATAGAGTTTCTTTCATCTTCCCAGCTCGAGAGTCAGGATGTCTCAGATTTAACAACAGTTGAAAGGGAAGACTCATCATTACTTAATCCTGCAGCCAAAAAACTGAAAATAGATACCAAAGAAAAGAAAGAGAAAAAGCAGAAAGTAGATGAAGATGAGATTCAGAAGATGCAGTAAGTCACTTTCTTATCATTCCCCATTTCGAAAGTTAACTTAGTTACCTGGATCTTTGTTTAGAATCCTGGTTTCTTCTTTTTCTGAGGAGCAGCTGAACCGTTATGAAATGTATCGCCGCTCAGCTTTCCCTAAGGCAGCCATCAAAAGGGTAAGGATGGACCACCACACTTCATCTCCATCTGTGATCACGGAGTCTTTGTGCTTCTTTCAAGCTGATCCAGTCCATCACTGGCACCTCTGTGTCTCAGAATGTTGTTATTGCTATGTCTGGTATTTCCAAGGTTTTCGTCGGGGAGGTGGTAGAAGAAGGTGAGTAGTGTTGGTTACAAATACTGGATTGTATAATCAGACTTTCTCCTTACCCTCTGTTTAGCACTGGATGTGTGTGAGAAGTGGGGAGAAATGCCACCACTACAACCCAAACATATGAGGGAAGCCGTTAGAAGGTTAAAGTCAAAAGGACAGATCCCTAACTCGAAGCACAAAAAAATCATCTTCTTCTAGACCAAAGTCTAGAAAGGCCTATGTTACTGACGGAAGAAGTATTGGTTCCAGACTTCCTATAAGACTGTCTGCATTGGTGCTTTAGTATCTCAGGCCTCCAAGGATTCCATGATGATTTTAATGTCTTTCTCAAAACTCTGATATTTGTCACACCTAGAAAGTATGTAGCCTGATTGATACTTGCCTTGACTAAATTTTGGGACCTCTTGGGGCATTTTGAAGTATTTAACTGTCTTGACCAGTTGGAAGAAGATACGTGGGCCATAAGCATCTTCTGGACAGGGGAACTGCTTTCAGAGAGAAAACCTTTCCAAGAGAGTTTTGTTTTGTTTTGGTTTCGTTTTGTTTGAGATAGGGTCTTGCTCTATCACCTAGGCTGGAGTGCAGCGGCATGACTGCAGCCTTGAACTCCTGGGCTTAAGTGACCCTCCCACCTCAGTCTCCTGAGTAGCTAGGACTACAGGCACACACTACTGTGCCCAGCTAACTTATTTTTATTTTTTATGGAGATGGGGTCTTGCTTTGTTGCCCAGGCTGGTCGTGAACTCCTGGCTTCAAGCAGTCCTCCTGCCTCAGCCTCCTAAAGTGCTGAGGGCTTTAATGGTTTCACATTGAAGCCTGAAGTTGCTAAGACTTAGGTTGTTTCTTATATCTGGTTTTAAGTAGATGAAACAACCAGAAACTTTTACTTGTGATACTCTACCATGAAGGATGCGGTAATGGCAGGAATAGCAGAATAATTGGTGCTTGTAAACATTTAAGATTCTCCTGTGGATTTTGGTGAGTGATCATTAAACTGTTTTCCAACTTGCCCTAGGTGTATTCATTTTCTGTCTAGCTGGTTGGAATGGGAAGTTGATCATTCTTTTTTGGTGTTCCAATACAACTGGTTTTGGCTATTTTGTGAAAATTTGAGCACTTTTTCTAGTAGAACCATTAAAATTTTATCTCATAAAAGAGTACTTCAAGCACTGTTAAAAACAGTGTAATAATTCCCCCCCCAAGACTGAGATGAAAATAAACAATATAAAAGCCCATATATTTCAGATTCTTATCAACGGATATACAACAATCATTATGGTTTAATACATTTAATTTGTTTTTTCAGGTGGTTCACAGAACCAGTACACTCAAAGTTTGACTAGATATTGCAACATTAA